ACCCAGGAGTTTGAGACCAGCCTGGGCAACACAGAGAGACCTCTGGCCCCCCCCTCCTTTTTTTTTTTTTTTGTGAGACGGAGTCTCTCTCTGTCGGCCATGCTGGAGTGCAGTGGCACCATCTCGGCTCACTGCAATCTCTGCCTCCTAGGTTCAAGCAATTCTCCTTTCTCAGCCTCCCTGGTAGCTGGGAGTACAGGCGCCTGCCACCAGGCTGGGCTAATTTTTGTATTTTTAGTAGAGACCAGGTTTCACCATGTTGGCCAGGATGGTCTCGAACTCGTGACCTCAGGTGATCTGCCCACCTCGGCCTCTCAAAGTGCTGGGATTACAAGCATGAGCCACCGCGCCCCGTCAAACCCCCCGATCTCTATAAAGCAAATAAAAAAATAGCAGGGCATGGTGGTGTGTACCTGTAATCCCAGATACTAAGGAGACTCAGATGGGAGGATCCCTTAAGCCCAGGAGTTCCAAGCTGCAGTGAGCTATGATCACTGCACTCCAGCCTGGGCGACAGAGAGAATTGCCGTCCATAAATGATAATAATAACAGGGCCGGTCTCGGTGGCTCAATAATAATAGGGCCGGACGCGGTGGCTTTTTTTGTGCACTCTTCATGTAAAGTGAGTTATCATCATATATTGCCTCTATTTTGATGTTTGGTTAAAATGGGGCACACCAGTACTAACTTCGGCTTTCTAACAATTCCTACTTCGCACACCATGTGGCAGTGTTAGATGGCTTTTGGGCGCTCGCCAAGGACTAGACATCTACCACTTCTTCTGGCCTCTTCGCTCCTATATCCACTGCTTCAATCCAGAGGCTGTATTTGACCCTCTGCGACCTCTTTGTCATGGCGTCCGCGGGGCGTCTACCAGCGGAGGCTTGGGCTGGCAGCCGGGCGTCGACCTTCCCAAAATGGCGGCGGACGGGACAACTGCGCTCAAGGGGCGGGGTTCCGCCGCCGGGGGCGGGGCGGGAGGCCGAGGGGTCGGGCTAGCGGGCGGGACGCTTCCCAAGTCGGCAGTCTCAGCGCGCCTGCGCCGAGCGGCCCTGCGCGCAGTGAGGCAGTGGCGGGGGAAGGCACCGGTGGGGCCGACGGGCGGGTTGAAGGAGGGAAGCGGGCGAGCGAAGTCCCAGTGCGCGCCGCGGCAGCCCGGGCACCCTCCCCTTCCGGGCGTGAGTCGCTGTGAAAAGAGCTGAAGCGAGCGGACTCGCACCGGCAGCGAGGCGCCGCTCCCGCCGCCTCAGCCCGGCCTTCCTCGGCTCCGGCGCTCCGGTCGCGGGGCCCGGGTTCCTCGGCACACCCCGCTCCAGCCGCCCCCAGAGCCTGTCCCCAGCCCTTCGGAAGCCCCGGCGCCAGCCCGGGCCCTCGGCAGGGAGGATGACGGAGCTGCAGTCGGCACTGCTACTGCGAAGACAGCTGGCAGGTGAGCAGGCGGGCGGCGGGGCGCCGGGCCCGAATGTATTGATTAAACTTTTCTTTTTCCACAGAACTCAACAAAAATCCAGTGGAAGGCTTTTCTGCAGGTTTAATAGATGACAATGATCTCTACCGATGGGAAGTCCTTATTATTGGCCCTCCAGATACACTTTAGTAAGTATAATGGAACTGACATCTTCAAAATGAGGCAAGAACTTCTTTTTGTTCTTTTTTCCAGTGAAGGTGGTGTTTTTAAGGCTCATCTTACTTTCCCAAAAGATTATCCCCTCCGACCTCCTAAAATGAAATTCATTACAGAAATCTGGCACCCAAATGGTAAGTTTATCTAGTTTTACTTTTACATTTGCATATGAAACAAGCCTCTTCTTGAATTTTGCAGTTGATAAAAATGGTGATGTGTGCATTTCTATTCTTCATGAGCCTGGGGAAGATAAGTATGGTTATGAAAAGCCAGAGGAACGCTGGCTCCCTATCCACACTGTGGAAACCATCATGATTAGTGTCATTTCTATGCTGGCAGACCCTAATGGAGACTCACCTGCTAATGTTGATGCTGCGGTAAGGTGGTCACACGTCTTCCCTTCCCTTCAAAATCACTTGATACTGCTTTTTTAATCTACAGAAAGAATGGAGGGAAGATAGAAATGGAGAATTTAAAAGAAAAGTTGCCCGCTGTGTAAGAAAAAGCCAAGAGACTGCTTTTGAGTGACATTTATTTAGCAGCTAGTAACTTCACTTATTTCAGGGTAAGTTTATTTTAAATATCATACTTTTGTTTTTGACTATATAATGTTGTTTTTGTTGTTGTAGGTCTCCAATTGAGAAACATGGCACTGTTTTTCCTGCACTCTACCCACCTATTGCTGGACTTCTGTTGTACAAGTTGGCAAACACTGGCTGGAACTGGGCTGCAATAAAACATGCCAGTTATCAATGCTGACAAGAGCCTAACAAGTGCCAACTTACAGATGATTACGCATTTTGAATTCTAATGAACTGTTTTAACCTTCAGGAAGAATTGTAAAGACCTGTACATAGCACAACATGATCCGGATAATATATATACTGTTCATGTACATCCACAAATACACCTTGTACCAAATAATGCTTTCTTGTAGTAGAATAAGAATCGTGTAAATTCTAAGAGATTTTAGCAGGTTTTCTTTCCTATTCATTGTTTCTTATCAGTTTAAAAGGATTCCTTTAAGCATGTCAGATGAAAAGCAATTAGGATTAAAAGTTTCCATTTAATTTCCCTTAAACCCTTGAGGCTTCATTAAACTCTTTTCACTTACTAAACTTTTGTATCTTCTTTGTTTTGACACACTCCCCTTTGCTTTTATCTCTTACCTGCCAGAATGTTCTCAAATGATTTAGTTCAAATACTGAAATACTTAATGAGCAATTACTTGATTTTTAATGATGACTTCGAAGGAGTCATCACTAGGTGCTTTGTCCTTTTTGTATTCTAGTTGCACCCACCTCTTGGATTGGATATAGCAATAACATTTATTGGCCGTTGTGAGCTCTTGATCCCAGTCATTACCCCTGAGAACTAAAAATAGATGGTTCTTAATTCAACTTACTGAAAATTTCCCCAAACAATAGCAAATCTGACTTTTCCCTCTTCAGTTGCCTGGTATTAAGGTTGGATAAATGAAGCATGCACAGCTACAGGCTTTCTACTTAACTTCTGGGTTTGCTATTACAAATCCTATTTACTCTCATACCCTTCTCCTTAGTCCTTCATATTTCTCTGCCTCTATTCTTCTATACTGCAGATTTTTCTCACCTATTGTACAAAGAAATTGCGATGTATATTTTCATGTAATTTGATTTTGGAATTCTGTCACCTTATGTAGTGAGTTCTTCCAAAATATAATTTTTTTTCAATAATTGTCAAGTTGTTGGCTTTTATTGTATTGAATGAAGGCTATAATACTGAGTGCCAGAGAAGTGGTTTAGGAAAATCTCAGGTTGATTCCTTATGCAAATGAACTTTTAATACTTGAAAATCACATGGCCATGGCAGTATATGTATTTGGTTCTATCTAGATTCTTCTGTGAATCTAAAAGCATTACAGGGGTAAATGCTTTGCTATTTGACGTATAGATCCCGTCACTAACAATAGTACACTTGGATGTGATTAATGTTTGAGCTTCAATATATTTCATATCATACAGTTTTCTAAAACAACTTCAGCAAATGGTAAAATGAACATGTGCAGTGTTAAAGGCAGGCCTTAGGCTCCTTCATGTTTGTTGTGAGGTTGTGTGTGGGAAGTAGTCTTTGGCTTATAAGGGATAGAACTTGAGACAGTAGCAGATGGGACATGGTGTTTGATTGTGAGAATCAGTGAGAATTCGTGCATCTCTGCTCTGTGGGGTTTGGAGAAATGCTTTGGCAGAAGAGTGAAAGAACTCCTGCCAAGAGCCCAGACCTCTACAAACGTTGTATGTCCTTTTTTAAGCAGAAATAAAATGGTTGAGGATGTAGTCACAGTAGAGAGTGATTTTTTTCTAAGTCCCTGTCCTCTACTCTGAAGCGTTATAAAAACCTGTAAACATTATACAAACCCACAAACCTTATAGAAACTCGTAAGTGTGTTGTGACTGGAAATTGATTCATTAGAACCCAGTTTTCTTTAAGAACTTTGTGACTTGGTTTTTTTTTTCCTTTTCCAAAGACTGTAAAAATAGTTGCCCCAAAATGTCAGCACTGCACACCCTCCAGGGACTTGGAATACAATCCTTTTTACTTTTTTTTTTTTTTTTTTAAGAAACTGGGTCTCTCTGTCACCCAGGCTGGAGTGCAGTGGCAACGATCATAGCTAACTGCAGCTTTGACCTCCTGGGCTCAAGTGATCCTCCTGCCTCAGCCTCCTGAGTAGCTAGGACTACAGGTGTATGCCACCATGCCTGGCTAATACAAAAAAATTCTTTTAAGAGATGGGATCCCTCCCTTTTAAAATCAGAACTTGTTCACATGGTGGTTGCTTGTGGCAAAACGGAGTTCAAATTTTGCTCTCCTATTGCTATAATTCTGCTAGCAATCTGTTGAGGTGAAACTTGGGATCTGACTCTTCAGCAAGCAGCAAATGACCTAGTAACTCAGGGACAACTATTTTTGAACTTTAAGTGCCACTTTAATGCAGTTAGTTTGATAAAACCATGTGGGTTTTTTTTTTAGGGCTAGCTCTACGGGAGTGGAAGTGAGAGCCAGGCATGAGTGCGTCTCCACATGCTTTTCCACCTGCCCTGAGTGTGTTACATACTGAAACAGGCCTACATAGATGTTACAACTTCCCTTCCTCTGTCGGAGATGTCATCTGTGCCTTTCTCAGTGTTCATCTGATAATGTAAATTTAAATGCCTCTACATTTGATACGAAACCCACATTCAGGTGACACTGAACGAGGTGGCTTTTGTCCCACCAGTGCCTCATCAGTGTGAGGCGATTCCTCTCTGCTTTAGGAAAATGATTTTTCCCCCTAAACTTGTGCCAACCATCAACAACATCTCCATAGATCTTATGGATTGTAGAACTGTTGGCTGTTTCCTAAATTTATTCCAAGTTCTCGTAGAGGCATATAGATTTCAGTCTGTGCTTGTATGGGATAGATGATCTGAGTGGCTTTCTGGCCTCTTTTTTGAGTTTAAAATCCATATGAGGTTGACGTGTCATACTAAGGTAACATGTTTGTGAGGTTATTCCACTAGTACTGTGATCACGTGGGTGTCAGTATCTTTAACGGCCTTCATTCTTGGTTGTGAGATTTTATTTGATATGCCCACTCACCCTCGACGAATCTGCCCGCTTTGGGCTGTGGTGCCTGTGTATCTTTGCCCGTCTGGTCTCCAGTTGGTGGAATTACCTTTTTTGTACTGCCACTTCTCAGCATCTTTGAAATTTGACATAATGTTGCTTCATTTCAGTTTTTTTAGTTCTGTAATTTGTTGATTGTATTTAACTATGTGAGTTCTGTTGTGATGTTTACTGTATTGTAAAGCACCTCATTCATGTGATGAGTGCTCTATAAATCAATAAATGATGACTTAGAGGCTGTATCACGAGCTATTTTGGTTTTAGGATGCAGGTC